CTCACTGCCAGTCCTGTTCGTGGACAAAGCTAGGGCCTGAGTCTCTACTTCCTTCATTATATTGTGCACCATCAGATCTGAAAAGGGAAGAAAGACACACTTTGAAGAGACTTAGTAGAGAATACAGTTATGTACCCTCGCTTAACCAAGGGTCGTGGGTCGGAGGCCGAGGAAGAGGACATGGGAAATGAAACTAAGTCCCCACGCCCTGCCGACCCTAGAAAGTTTCCTTGCCTGCCCTGGATTTGATGCTCTTGGTCTAAACCCCGAAGTTGCTGCCTACCTCGTTCTTCCCCAGTCTCGGGAGCCTCTTTCAATGCTGACAGCGCCCGGCGGAAATATCCCAGAGCTTCCGGGCTCAGGTGCGGGTGCGAATCTGGAGCCGGCTCCGAGCGCCCATCCGGAGGCGGCCAGGGTTGCCGCTTACGGCCTGGTAAGGGGCGCCCCGACCCCTTGGCCCCGCGCCCCCGTTTGCCACCAGCTGGGAACCGGCGCCCCACCTTGTGTGGAGAGCGCGGACCCTGCCCCATGTGTGCTTCGCGACCTGTCCGGCTGCAAAAGCTTCCTTAACTGCGGACGGACCTTCGACGTCGCCAAGCGTGCGCCTTATCCAGACAAAGTTTAGAAACGCGGGCGCGCTCCTGACGCAGCTACTACGTCATAGTTCCGCGCCGCCCCAGCCGGGCGGGGTGGGTGTGTCACCCAGATCGCTCCGCCCCCATCCGCAGGTTCTAACTTTGGCCTGGGACTCTGCCCCTCTACCTCAGCACAGAATCGCCCCGGGTCCTACTACAGAATCAATCCTTGAACACTGCCTCCACGTCGCCGGCTCAATCTGGGCGAGAACCCAGACTTCCACCGCAGCCCCGCAATCTGCAGACCTCAGCGGCAGCGCAGGTGGCAGGTAAGCGGCGCACGCTCGTCCCACTTAGGGCTTAGGATCTCCAGGCTTCGCGCTCATCCCCGGCCCGGAAGCTGCGCCTCTGGCTCAGCCGGACTGGGTCAGGCCAGGGACCGGAGCTTCAGATAGCCCAGGACTCTGCGTGGACGCGCCCCGAGGGGCTGCCGCGCCAGATTCCCATATCCAGGCAGCCACACTCAGAGGGTTGTAGTAGTTGTCCACCTCTGGACAGTCCCACTCAGCCCCTTCTTCACTCTCTGGGCCTCCCAAAAGACAGTCAGCCTTGTCCTCAGGCCCGCACCCAGTTGTCAGCCTCTGACTCCTCTCCCCTCAAAGGATTCTTACCTTGGCTCCTCCTCTTAGCCCTAGTGAGGTTCTCCCCTACCCCCCAACCTCGCCCGCTTCCCTCAGAGTAAGTCTTTGCTTCCACAGACCTGCCTCCTTTGCCTGTGAGTCATGGCAGCTCCCATGAATGGCCAAGTGTGTGTGGTGACTGGTGCCTCCAGGGGTATTGGCCGTGGCATTGCCTTGCAGCTCTGCAAAGCAGGCGCCACAGTTTACATCACTGGCCGCCATCTGGACACCCTTCGCGTTGTTGCTCAGGAGGTGAGTGCTTCCTCTGGGACCACAGTTGCAGAAATGTGAGCTCATATCCCCTGTCCTACTCCAGGCACAATCCCTCGGGGGCCAATGTGTGCCTGTGGTGTGCGATTCAAGCCAGGAGAGTGAAGTGCGAAGCCTGTTTGAGCAAGTGGATCGGGAACAGCAAGGGCGTCTAGATGTGCTGGTCAACAATGCTTATGCAGGGGTCCAGGTACCCTTTGAACTTTGTTCCCAACTCCACATAGATCATTCATCACCCTCCCTGTGCCTTCCAGACGATCCTGAACACCAGGAATAAGGCATTCTGGGAAACCCCTGCCTCCATGTGGGATGATATCAACAACGTCGGACTCAGGTGGGTGCTCCACTGCCAGGACCCATGTTCCCTTCATTCCTTCTTCCCTTGCCCCACCTTCTAGAGGCCACTACTTTTGCTCAGTGTATGGGGCACGGCTGATGGTACCAGCTGGCCAGGGGCTCATCGTGGTCATCTCCTCCCCAGGAAGCCTGCAGTATATGTTCAATGTCCCCTATGGTGTGGGCAAAGCTGCGGTGAGGACCCAGTGGCATAGGAGCTGAGGAGGTGGCTCTTACCCTGCCTTCCGCCTCTCCACAGTGTGACAAGCTGGCTGCTGACTGTGCCCACGAGCTGCGGCGCCATGGGGTCAGCTGTGTGTCTCTGTGGCCGGGGATTGTGCAGACAGAACTGCTGAAGGAGCATATGGCAAAGGAGGAGGTCCTGCAGGATCCTGTGTTGAAGCAGGTTGGCAAGGGGAGGGCGAAGGAAGCAGAGAATAACCCTTCACTTCTCTGCCCCTGTGTTTCAGTTCAAATCAGCCTTCTCATCTGCGGAAACCACAGAATTGAGTGGCAAATGTGTGGTGGCTTTGGCAACAGGTGAAGTTTGGGGGCAGCTGGTAATAAGAAAGCCTGCCATCTCCACCTGTCTGTGTGCCCGCAGATCCCAATATCCTGAGCCTGAGTGGTAAGGTGCTGCCATCCTGTGACCTTGCTCGACGCTATGGCCTTCGGGATGTGGACGGTGAGGACCCTGGCACAGCAGTCAGCCTTGACGAATCTAATCCTCCTCCTCCTGTTGTTCCCAGGCCGCCCCGTCCAAGACTATTTGTCTTTGAGCTCTGTTCTCTCACACGTGTCCGGCCTGGGCTGGCTGGCCTCCTACCTGCCCTCCTTCCTCCGTGTGCCCAAGTGGATTATTGCCCTCTACACTAGCAAGTTCTAACCCTCCTGGTCTGACACTACGTCTCTGCTTGTCTTCTCATTTGGACTTGGTGGTTCGTCCTGTCTCAGTGAAACAGCAGCCTTTCTTGTTTACCCATACCCTTGATATGAAGAGAAGCCCTCTGCTGTGTGTCCGTGGTGAGTTCTGGGGTGCGCCTAGGTCCCTTCTTTGTGCCTTGGTTTTCCTTGTCCTTCTTTTTACTTTTTGCCTTAGTATTGAAAAATGCTCTTGGAGCTAATAAAAGTCTCATTTCTCTTTCAATGTGTTTTTGACTGCTGATTCTCTGCTCAGCA